CCCCCCACCCTCACAAGCCTCTCTGGCCTGGTGCACATACCTTCTTGTTCCCCTGCCCAGCCTCCTGCCAGTACACAGGGCAGGGCTGGGATATGGAGGCAGGTGAGGTCCTAGCTGAAGGGGACTCAGCCCTGTGCTGGGGAAGTGGTTTCCTGAGGGCATCCTCTTCATGGCAGGGAGGCCATGAGGGGAGAAGGCCAGCCCTCCTTGGCAACCAAAAAGGCCCCATGGCCTGAGGGTGCTGGAGCCAGCCCCCACCTGCTCCTCCCAGAAGGCGTGGGGTGGCTGTGGTGGCAGCCCCCTGCCAACAATAACGGTTGGTTCTGGGATCTGGGACTGGGCGAGCCGGCCAGGCAGGTCCCTGATGTGCCTGTGCCAGAGGCCACCCCCCTTGGTCTCAAGGTCCTGTCCTATAAGCCCAGCCTTTTGTGGTTCAGCTGGGTCGCACGCTGGATCCCAGGCCCCTTCCTTGAAAAGCAGAGGCCTTGTACCCCCCAGGGTTGCCGGGCGGGACAGTGATTCCAGCCCTTCAGGTGGGTGCAGGGGCCAGGCTGGGGCTGGGGCTGGGGAGGGCTCCTCGGTCTGGGGTGGAATTTTCTCCCCCCACAGGAGGGTTTCACTCGGGCCTCAAGCAGCTCCTCCTTCCAATCCTCCCCCAAGGGGAGCCCCAGTCAGGGCTGGGCCCCAGAAGGAGAGCCAGGAGGGGCTACTGAGGTGGGACCTGCCTGAGTCCCCAGCTCGTTCACCCATACATATACACTGAATACTGCTAAGTTAAACATTTTCTAGCATTACACGTTCATTGTTTTGTTTTGAGATGGAGTTTCGTTCTTGTTGCCCAGTGCAATGGCACAATCTCGGCTCACTGCAAACTCTGCCTCCCGAGTTCAAGTGATTCTCCTGGCTCAGCCTCCCAAAGTGCTGGGATTACAGGCGCCCACCACCACACCTGGCTAATTTTTTGTATTTTTAGTAGAGACGGGGTTTCGCCATGTTGGGCAGGCTGGTCTCGAACTCCTGACCTCAGGTGATCTGCCCCTGTCTCAGCCCCCCAAAGTGCTGGGATTACAGGCGCCCGGCCTACATGTTTATTGTTTAAAAACCGGGAAAGTATAGAGAAGAAAGTAAAGGCTCCCCACCCCTAGAGATAACCGCTGAAAGTATTTGGTCTGTTTCCTGCCCGGCTTTTTCCTACACACACTTTTTGGCGCCTTAAGTCGGGCTCCCCCCGGACAGGAGGGGCCCCTCCCAGGCGCTGGTGTCTGCGCCCGCCCCCCGCAGCCTTGTCCCTGCTCCGGGGGGTCCCTGGGTCTCTGGGGCATATCGTTGCTTCACTGCTCGCTCGAGCCTCCAGGGATCGGGCCGCCGGGGCAGCGCAGAGAGGCGGGGACAGGCGACAGCGGCGCAGAGTGGCTCCTCCCGGGGCCGGCCCAAGCGGGGGTCTCGGTGCCTGCGAAGCGGCAGGGGTCGCTCGGGGCCCAGTGCCCTCTACGTCCCGTCCGGGTCCCAGCTGGGGCGGGGCGCGCCCAGTGTTTCCGGGAGGAGCGGCCCGGGCGCGCGGCAGGTGCGGCGGCGCAACTCGCGGGTAGGCGACCGCTGGTCCCGCCGCTGAGGCCCAGCTTTCAGGACCCCACCTTCCTTATCACCAGGTCTTCTCCACTGGCCCCTGAGATTGCCATCACCTCCAGCTCCTCCTCTCCTGAAGTTGGCAGCCCCTCCTGGGTTCCAGCCTCCTGAGATGCCAGACCCACTGGGGCAGTACCCACAGGCCCTGAGCCTACATCAACCACCCCAGTGACACCCCAAGCCTGCAGCATTTTCCACCCCCAGCCCCCTGGTCCCACCTTGCCTTCCGCCCACCTTCCCACCTGCTGCAGGGAGGGCCCTCGGCTGAGCCTTCAGACACACTTGCACCCCATCCGCTCCCCTCCTGAATTTCTTCTGACCCTCCCTTGGCTTCACAGCACCTGAAGGCCAGGCTGAGGCCCCCTGCTCTCATGGCCAGCCCTGGAAAGCCTGGGGCTGATGAGGCCCAGGAGGAGGAGGGGGAACTCGAGGGGGGCTCTGCAGGGCCGCGGGCTGCAATACTGGAGCAGGCTGAGGAGCTGTTTCTGCTGTGTGACAAGGAGGCTAAGGGCTTCATCACCAAGCACGACCTGCAGGTGAGTCCCCCACCCCAAGAGACTGCTTCGGCGCGGCTCATCTCTGCTCTCCTTCCCCGACCAGGGTCTCCAGAGCGACCTGCCCCTCACGCCAGAGCAGCTGGAGGCTGTGTTTGAAAGTCTGGACCGGGCTCACACTGGCTTCCTCACCGCCAGGGAGTTCTGCCTGGGCCTGGGTGAGCCTGTGGCCTGCCTATCCCCCACTGCCCAGAGCTGGAGGCCTGATCAGGAGGCCTGGCACTTGTGGCGCCCTGAGGGCTGCCGGTGCCTCTCGTCCTCCTCCCTCCAGGGCCCGTGCTTTGTCTGCACGCACTCGCGCCTGGGGGCTCCTAGCTGCGGTGGAGTGTGTGGAGCTGACCTTCCTGGCCCCCAGCTCCTCTCCTGTGCTAAGCTCCGGTAGGGCTGGGAGCTGGCCTGTCACCTCTTGTAGCCCTGGTAATCGCTCGCTCCATGCCCGCAGGGATGTTTGTGGGGGTGGCGTCAGCCCAGGGAGCGAACCCCTGCAGGACTCCCGAGGAGACCTTTGAGTCGGGCGGGCTCGACGTGCAGGGCACGGCGGGCTCTCTGGATGAGGAGGAGGAAGAGGAGGAGCGATTCCACACTGTGCTGGAGCAGCTGGGGGTGGCCCCGGTCCTGGGCAAGTGAGTCGGCGCTGGCCCCGCTCCCACTGCCCCTGCTTCCCGCTTCTGCCAGCTCCAGCCTCAGTTCCCGCCCGCCCTCCAGGCAGCGGGCTGTGAGGACGCTCTGGGCCAGGCTGCAGCGCGAGCGCCCCGAGCTGCTGGGCTCTTTCGAGGATGTTCTGATACGCGCGTCGGCCTGCCTGGAGGAGGCGGCCCGGGAGCGCGACGGCCTGGAGCAGGCGCTGCGGAGGTGAGGGCCGGGGTGGGGTATGGGGGCCAATGGTTCTCATCCGGGGTCGCCCGGTCCCCCGAAGGCGCGAGAGCGAGCACGAGAGGGAGGTGCGCGCTCTGTACGAGGAGACGGAGCAGCTTCGGGAGCAGAGCCGGCGCCCGCCGAGTCAGGTGGGCCTCGGGCCCCGCCCCTCCCGCCAGGCCCAATCCCACCTCGCTGGCCTCCCTGGCTCCGCCTTCTCTGAATTAATCCCTCCCCGACGGCCCCACCTCCGCGGGTCCAGGCTGCCCTCAGCCCGAGGAGATCCCACTGGGCCTCACGTATCACCCCCGTCCGGTCTTCTCCACCCGACCCCGCTCCGCCCGGGCCCACTCCCAGCCCCTGGCCCTCCGTGTACCTCTTTTGCATGGCCGAGCGGCCGGCGGAGGCTCAGTGGTCCTCCGTGCGTCCCAGAACTTCGCCCGCGGGGAGCGGAGAAGCCGTCTGGAGCTGGAGCTGCAGAGCCGCGAGCAGGACCTGGAACGCGCGGGCCTGCGGCAGCGGGAGGTGAGCACCCGGCCCCTGCCCTGTCCCCACGGTCCTCGCCGGTCTCCATCCTTCCACCCTCCAGTTAGAGCAGCAGCTGCACGCCCAGGCTGCGGAGCACCTGGAGGCACAGGCCCAGAACTCCCAGCTGTGGCGGGCGCACGAGGCGCTGCGAACGCAGCTGGAGGGGGCGCAGGAGCAGATCCGCAGGCTGGAGAGCGAAGCACGAGGCCGCCAGGAGCAAACCCAACGGTGCCGTGGGACGGGGCTGGGCGGGCCCCGGTGCGTGTCCCGGGGGCGGGGCCGACGGGCGCTCAGGTCTGGGCCACTTTCATCCCCATCTCAAGTCCCAGGCCCGCCCCGTGGGAAGGAGGATCTTCTAGGGGGTCCGGGGGCTCCCCAAGGAGCCTTCCTGCAGCCGGGTCACCACCTCCCATCCACAGAGACGTGGTCGCCGTCTCCAGGAACATGCAGAAAGAGAAAGTCAGCCTGCTACGGCAACTGGAGCTGCTCAGGTACGGTCAGGCTCAGGCCCGAGAGGGAATGGACCCTCTCAGTGTCGGACTCCTCCTTCCCTAGGGAGCTGAATACACGGCTGCGGGATGACAGGGACGCCTGCGAGGCCAGGCGGGCGGGCAGCAGCTGCAGGAAGGCTCTGACAACAGCCCGCCTGCCTGGGCCCACCTGCTGCTGCTGCTGTTGCTGGGCTCGGCCCCCCAGACGCGGCTCTGGCCACCTTCCCAGTGCCCGGTGACCAGCCCCGAGTGACTCACGGACCATGAGCTAGAAGCTGCCCTTGCAGGAGGCTTGTCATGGGTCGGGGGTGCCCACTCAGGATGCAGGCTCTCCCCAGTGGGCCCCAGGCTCGCCTGACTGAAGACATGAAGGACCTAGCCTAGGAGTGGTCAGGGTCCCGGGAGTGGCCAGGGTCCCGTGTGTGCCCTCTGCCAGTCTTCGCTCTGTCCCCGTTCAATCAACCCCATCTCAGTTCAGCAGAAAACCCCCTCGTCAAATAAAACCCACTGACTGCACTGCGTCCTCCTGGGCCTTCCGTGTGTCTGGGAGCCA